GAGTCCTTTTTGCCCCTCCCTGCCACCTCCCCGTGTTTCCAAGTCAGCTTTCCTGCAAGAAGAAATCCTGGTTAAAAAAGTCTTTTGTATTGGGTCAGGAGTTGAATTTGGGGTGGGAGGATGGATGCAACTGAAGCAGAGTGTGGGTGCCCAGATGTGCGCTATTAGATGTTTCTCTGATAATGTCCCCAATCATACCAGGGAGACTGGCATTGACGAGAACTCAGGTGGAGGCTTGAGAAGGCCGAAAGGGCCCCTGACCTGCCTGGCTTCCTTAGCTTGCCCCTCAGCTTTGCAAAGAGCCACCCTAGGCCCCAGCTGACCGCATGGGTGTGAGCCAGCTTGAGAACACTAACTACTCAATAAAAGCGAAGGTGGACATGCTGGGCTCTGTGGTTTATTGGCGTCTGATTCCTAAGGCACCAGGAGAGGCTGGAAAAGAAAGAGGGTGTTGATGGAGACGATGGTGATAGGGAAGAGGCAAGGCCTGAAGTTCACCCAAAGCAGCAGTTGGAGCACTTGCACAGGCACACACTTGACAACACAAATTGCCAGTTTTCCCAGTGCTAGTCCTGCACAGCTCACCTCTTTTCCCTGGCGTCTCTGACCTTGTTCCTTGGGACCTTTGGACCTGCTGGTTAACTTAGGCCTTTTGAGGGTTCTTAATAAGACAAGCTCACGAGGGGTAGGGCCCCCTGAACATTAGGGCAGGAAGGGCCCAGTTACAGGTGCTTCATTCCCACTGCCATCCCCACCCTGAGGCCTGGGAGCCAGCCTGCCCTGCTTTTCTTCTGCCCGGCAGCAGCTCCTGTTACAGTTTTTTGCAGTCAGAACTTGAAGAAAGTGCTATCCCCTGCCTGTCTAACCTGAAAAGTAGCCAGGGGCCCAAGGGTCACAAGAGGCTCCAGGGACAGGTGAGGGCCTCTTCTCTGCATCACCACTCAAGCAGCATCACCATAGCAACCCCAGGAGTAAACAATGGTGCCAGAAAGGGCTTCCCCACAAAGCCGCCCCTCCTGGCTCTGAGGCCCAGAAGAATGGCCAGTAACCGGCAAAGATCACTCAGAGGGCCCAGTCACCCATCTCATATGGAAGAACCTTTCCTGCAGGTAGGGGGTGGCCCATCTCTGCCGCCTACCTTCCTTCCCCAGGCTCCCTTTTGTCTCTCCCTAGATGGTCCAGGCCAGCGAGTCCCTCCCACCCTCCCAAACGTGGGCTCAGCGTGAGTTCTTCCTCCCCAGCGAGTCCTGGGAGTTCCCTGGCTTCACCCGGCAAGCCTACCACCAGCTGGCTCTGAAGCTGCCGCCCTGCACAGATATGAAGTCCAAGGTGCGTCAGCGGCTCATCCACCCTTGGAAGGGTGGCGCCCAGCACACCTGGGGCTTTCACACGTGGCTCGATGTGTGCCGTCTGCCTGCCACCTTCCCCACCCAGCCTGACAGGCCCTACGATAGCAATGTCTGGCGCTGGCTGACCGACTCCAATGCCCACAGATGCCCCCCCACGGAGCACCCCATCCCCCCTCCCTCCTGGATGGGGCAAAACAGCTTCCTGACCTTCATCCACTGTTATCCCACGTTTGTGGACATGAAAAGGAAGAAGCAGGTGATTTTCAGGACAGTGAAGGAGTTGAAGGAGGTGGAGAAGCTCAAGTTGAGGAGTGAGGCAAGAGCACCCCCACTCGATGCCCAGGGCAACATCCAGCCGCCAGCGAGCTTCAAGAAGTAAGACGGTGCCTCCTCAGGGAGCCCACCCATCTCTGTTCTCTCCATACCCTTCTCCCAACAGGTACCGGCACATATCCGCTGGTGGGAGGTTTGAACCCCAGGGCCTCCAGCTCATGCCCAACCCGTTTCCCAATAATTTCGCCAGGAGCTGGCCCTGCCCAAACCCTCTGCCTCACTACCAGGAGAAGGTGCTAAAGCTGGCCTTGCTGCCCAGCGCGCCCCTGAGCCAGGACCTCATAAGGGATTTCCAAACCCTGATAAAGGACAGAACTGCCTTACCCCTCCACCATCTCTCCAAGGCACAAGCAAGCAAATCCCCAGCAAGGAAGAGGAAGAGAAGACCTGGACACTTCTAGAAGGGCTTCCAGAGGGGACGATCGTGATACCCAGAGCCCCAGGCTCCAGTGTTCTCAATCAATGCTCCTTCAGCAAGAGGCCCTGGGGTAGCAAAAGGACTCTGGCTTCTGCAGAACAGCCTCTCCACCATCCTCCCAGCCTCAAGCCACCTCTGTACCCCAGGCTATTGGAGATTCAACTGAAATTCTAAATTGTTATATTTCTTCCTTGGAGGACTCTCATCGAAGGTGGGAGGACTGCGGCCAGGAGGCTGGGTAGACAAAGACCAGACACAGCTGTGCTTGGTTGCAGGGCCCCATGCAGGGTTTGGAGGAGGAGAGGTCAGGTCAGGGCTGGTGCTGGAGAATGGGAGAGTCAGGCCCCAGGAAGGCTAACCAGGTCTCAGCAGAGGAACAAGAGTAGAACAAAGTAGAACTTCAAGGTAAAAGAGCGGCCTCTCCACACCCTGTTGGGGATACCTGTGGGGGAAGGGTGTGGAGGACTTATGCCAAAAGAGCAGTCAGCCCAGAGGCCTTGGGCCTCAGCTTTTTCTATCAGGGAGTCAAAGACCAGGGGTAAAGTAGAGGCAGGCAAAGCAACAGTCAGAATGGTGTTGGCCCTGGCTGGGGTGGAGATGGTTGGGGAGGGTGATGGGAAGGTGGCTGGAGGGGAAGAAGCTGAAATGGTGGGGGCCCTACCTCACCTCCTCCCACCCCCATCACATTCCCACATTGATGGTCACACCTGCTGGGCTTCTCTTGGCCTCCTGCCCACGGCCTTCTTTGTCTCCATTTCTCTCAAGCCCTGCAGGCACCTGGGAATCAAGACATCACAGGGCTCTAGAGCTGCTTTAACCACTAAGCAGCAATGTGACCTTTGGAAAAGTCACTATTCCCTCTGGCTTTCAGGTTCCTCACCTGCACAATGGGGACCATTAGTTTATAAATAAATGGAATAAATACAAGAATATAGGTGAAGGACCTGCAAAGTGTGTAGCACACTGGTGGCCCTCCAGAAATGAAGCTGTCAATCAGTGTTCATAGAATAAAAATAATAAGTAGATAGAATATTATGTAGCCATAAAAAGAAATTGAGTATTGATAGATGCTACAGTGTGGATGAAACTTGAAAACATCATGCTGAGTGAAAGAAGCCAGACACAAAAGGCCACACACATATTGTATGATTTCACCTACGTGAGGTACCTAGAATAGGCAAACGTATAGAGACAGAAAGTTGAATAGAAGATATCAGGGGCTTGGAGGAAGGGCATGGGGAGTCAGTGATTTT